ATACTGTACAACTTGAACATTCAGTTCTTAAGTAGTTTACAACATGGTTTAGCCCTCTTTTAATAATAATAATAAAAAGGTAGGAATATCTTGTATTCCTCCCGCTAGTTGGATGTATTAAAGTGCTTTCACAAAACTAAGACCATGGTGTTAACTCAATATAAAAGGTTGAAAAGATGTTCCTTCTTTTCTTCAGAAAGTTAATGTTCCCTCTCCATATTTGTATTTGCTCAAAGATGAAGCTTTGCATCTGGGAAGTCCTTGAGTAGAGTGTCTCAGAAATAGAAAGCCTGGACTCTCAAGGCTTCATTCCTTTGGCCAACATCTTTGGAGCCTCTCCTTTATGCAAAACACAGTGGCCGGTGCCAGGGCAGCACACAAGCGTCCACAGGAGGCAGGCCCTGCTGTGAGGGGCCAGGGAAGGGCCCAACTAGGAGTGCCAACAACCGCCTAAAATACAGCAGGGCGGCTGCACGGTTAACGTGCGTGTAATTGACTACAGCAAGAAGGATGAGGATCTGTCCATAAATGCCAAGTTCCCCTTCCCGTCGAGTCCGTGTCCCCCATGAAGCCCCGGGTCTAGAGAGCTGGGTCTAGAACTCGCCATTCCGCCCTGAGGGTGTCAAGTGCAGCGTGGAGAGACCTGAGGGGGAAACAAAAAGGCCGAGACAGCCGAAAGGACCAAGCCCGCGCGACCCCCGAAGGCGCTGACGCACGTAGGGCGGCCGGGCGGGGGTCCCACAGGCCTTCAGCGCCGCTTTTTGCCGGGGAGGGAAGCCCGCGGTTCTGCGGACCGCGCCGTCGCGGTCGAGGGTCTGCGCCAGGCTCAGGGTAGGGCGAGGGTGTGTCGCCTCCCGTGCGGCTAGGCCCGGGGCTCGGGGGTGGCCTCGCGGCGAAGCCCCGCCCCCGGCACCGCCCCTCAGGCGCGCGAGCCGATCCCGCGCGCGCCAACCCTTTCCCGGGTCATCGCCCCTCCCCTCTTCCGGGCCGCGAGCCCCCTGCGCGCCGCTTTGGGGCTGCGCTCACTCGTGTGCGCGCTCGTCCGCCCGCCAGTCCTCTCAACGCGCGCTTGGCCGCCCGACGACGCGGGAGCCGCACGCGCCGGACGAGGCTCGCTGCGCTCCCTGTTGCCCAGCGCGGGCCCGTTGAGGCGGAGCCCTCAGTTCCCGGCCAGGACACGGTCTGGGCCGCCGAATCTCCGGCCGAAGAGCGGCGGCGGCAGCGGCGGTGAGGAGACCGGGCCGGGGAAAGGCAGACATGGCGGGGCTGTGGGTATCGGGGGAGGGTGGTCCCGTCGCCCCTGCGGCCACGTCGAAGGCTCGCTGGCGGGCGGCGCACCGGGGACAGGGGAGGGGCAGGGGATGGAACCAGGTTGCATGGGCTCCGGCTCGGCGCCAGAGCGGGGCTGCGGGCCGCGAGGGCGGCCCGCGAGGCTTTCCGCGGGACCCTCGGCGGGCGCCTGAGGAAAAAGACGCCGCCTCAGGGCTCCTGCCACGTTTCCCACAGCGCGTTACATTCCGCCTCCGGGTGGGCGACAACCCCGCGGCTTCCCACCCTCTGTCCACCCCCTTCGCGTCGGTGTTTTTTCTGGAGCTCCGCTTGTTTGCTGGAGAGTCGCGCCTCCGGGAAGCCGGGTCCTCGAACCCAGGGCCGCCCGCCGGGGACAGCGGACCCGCGGGGCAGGCGCACCCTGGCGAGGATGTTGTCGGGGAGGCTGGGCATTGGGCGCCAGGGCCCTTCCCCTTGAACTTGGGGAAAACCGGGATTGCAGAAGTTGGGCGCAGCTCAAGGCGGTTCTTTCAAGAGCGGGTGGAGATGTTTGATCCCTCCTCACCTACCTCTCTCAAAACCCCAGCGGGAGAGCCTAGCAGCAGGTTTCGATGGCTTCAGAAAGTCCAACTCTTAGCCCCTTGGAAAATTATTTCCCCTCTTCATGGCTTTGTGGCGCCGCTGAGGTCGGGCCGGGGCTCCTCACCCCACGGGCCAGTCTTCTCGCGCCCTCCACCTTGGGAACGTCTATCAGGAGAAAAATGTGTTCCTAGAAACGTTTGCGATTAGCTTTTCGTTACAAGGGAGGGAAAAGTACAAAAGTTATAAACTCCTGCGAGGCCGAGCTTGATTCTGGATTCCCTTTGGGTTTTATCCACGCAGCCGTGAGCAGAGGAGCCTTGTGGAACAAAGTAGAACTTGAGGAGCAGCCGCCGCGGTGACGAGGTCCCAGGATGACGTCACCGTGCGATATTTAAAATGGGAGCCTTTTGCTCTGAGTGTGGGTGGAGGACGCCTACTTACTCAAGACGCCTGAGGTCTTCTTGGCCCTGCTTGCCTCTGGTGGTTCTTGCCCTGACTGTAACTCTCCCTCTTTCACCTTTTGGTACTCCTAGAATACTGGTGGGAGTGGGCTTATTTTTCAGCTGTTCGAGCTATCATTTCTTCAAACGGGGAAAACAAAAGTCCAAATGAGTCATCTTGTGTTACAACCAAAAGCAACCACTAAGTGGTTCTTTCCTTCTTTTCTATTTTTTTATATGAAGCAGAGCAAACAGAAACAAATCCAGAACTCAGATATGTGGCACATAGTTGGCAAATGTAATGAATGAGGAGAAAGATCTAGTTAAAAGATTCAGTACATTTCTTTAGTGTGGTTCCTTGTTTGCTTTGCTGGAGTGGAGGCTAATGTAGTTCCATCAGCAAAACTTTCTTCCCAACCCGTATATTAAATTGCCTTGGGTTTTCTTTTCCATCGTATCGTGGTGGAATATAAACGTAGCTTTACAAAGTGGAAATGGCTTACATTTTTCAGGAGGAGGCTGCACAGCAGTCGTGGTGGGCTGGGGTTATGTATACGTGTACACTCGTGTGTGGACCCATGCCCGGTGCCTGCTAGCTGGCTGTAGAAGGTGAATTTCTCATTCTAGGGTTCTGGGAGGAAGATTTGTGTGCCTTCCCCTCCATCAGGCTATCTGCGGCTGCCAGCACACCTCTCAGATAACTGTGTAGAATTTATTTCACAGTGAGGTTCCTTGTTTGAATTTGCACTTGGAATAAAGGAGTCATATTCTGAAGAGAGACTGAAAGAGCAGTTTGAGAAAAGAAAGCTAACAATCAGCTTTATTTTTTTGGAAATGTGGGAACACAAACTACTGCTAGGTTAGTTGTTTTTATGCTAAACATAGCAGAGGTTTTTCTGAGAAAACATGTTTTATCTTTGCAGGGAAAAAAATGAAGAATGAAATTGCTGCCGTTGTCTTCTTTTTCACAAGGCTAGTTCGAAAACATGATAAGTTGAAAAAAGAGGCAGTTGAGAGGTTTGCTGAGAAATTGACCCTAATACTTCAAGAAAAATATAAAAATCACTGGTATCCAGAAAAACCATCGAAAGGACAGGCCTACAGGTAAAGGATTAGATTGGATTAAGCAGAGGCTGAAATCCATTAACGTAACTCCACTTTGTTGTAGATGTATTCGTGTCAATAAATTTCAGAGAGTTGATCCTGATGTCCTGAAAGCCTGTGAAAACAGCTGCATCTTGTATAGTGACCTGGGCTTGCCAAAGGAGCTCACTCTCTGGGTGGACCCATGTGAGGTGTGCTGTCGGTGAGTTCTCAAGTTTAGAGGCTGAACTGATGCAAGATTTGTAAGTTTTTAATTTTATTCTTAGGTATGGAGAGAAAAACAATGCATTCATTGTTGCCAGCTTTGAAAATAAAGATGAGAACAAGGATGAGATCTCCAGGAAAGTTACCAGGGCCCTTGATAAGGTTACCTCTGATTATCATTCAGGATCCTCTTCTTCAGATGAAGAAACAAGTAAGGAAATGGAAGTGAAACCCAGTTCGGTGACTGCAGCCGCAAGTCCTGTGTACCAGGTAACCATGAAAACAGCTCAGTTTTAAAGGGATGAATTAACTTAATGTGTTCTCTTCCCTACAGATTTCAGAACTTATATTTCCACCTCTTCCAATGTGGCACCCTTTGCCCAGAAAAAAGCCAGGAATGTATCGAGGGAATGGCCATCAGAATCACTATCCTCCTCCTGTTCCATTTGGTTATCCAAATCAGGGAAGAAAAAATAAACCATATCGCCCAATTCCAGTGACATGGGTACCTCCTCCTGGAATGCATTGTGACCGGAATCACTGGATTAATCCTCACATGTTAGCACCTCACTAACTTCGTTTTTGATTGTGTTGGTGTCATGTTGAGAAAAAGGTAGAATAAACCTTACTACACATTAAAAGTTAAAAGTTCTTACTAATAGTAGTGAAGTTAGATGGGCCAAACCATCAAACTTATTTTTATAGAAGTTATTGAGAATAATCTTTCTTAAAAAATATATGCACTTTAGATATTGATATAGTTTGAGAAATTTTATTAAAGTTAGTCAAGTGCCTAAGTTTTTAATATTGGACTTGAGTATTTATATATTGTGCATCAACTCTGTTGGATACGAGAACACTGTAGAAGTGGACGATTTGTTCTAGCACCTTTGAGAATTTACTTTATGGAGCGTATGTAAGTTATTTATATACAAGGAAATCTATTTTATGTCGTTGTTTAAGAGAATTGTGTGAAATCATGTAGTTGCAAATAAAAAATAGTTTGAGGCATGACAACGCGTGTTTCTGTTGTGTGCATAAAAGGG